GGCTGCTTTGGCCTGGGTGACAAAGAATTTGGGCCTCTAAGCAAAACGATAGGAAAAAGGCTGCTTTCCTCTTGCAGGCTGAAAAATACCATTGAAAAGGGGCCCCTTTTCTCCTCCTGCCCTGATAAGTTTTCCCACAGTCTACCATGGAGGGTCTCATGAGCCTGGCTGAGGTCCCCAGAAGCCTCCTCTCCTTGCACCCCTGACTGCCCCCTCCACTATAACTATATTTCCTGCAAAGCCCACCCCATGCTGATTTGTAACTTGCTTCCATTTCTATAAAAATCTGGGTGCAGGGGGCAGAGTGATTGGTACCTGTGCCAGCCCCCTCCTCCCAGTTGTCCCTAGAGCTAGACCCTCTTCAAGAAGAACACCTGAGTCCTTCTCCCAGGCTGGGCCGGGGCAGGCAGGTGCTGATCCAGGAAGACACCTGTGGTTGTCCTCGAAGCCACATTGCTCTGGCCAAGGCCACTGGTCACTGAGCTGGGCTTCCCCTTCAACCAGACAACCTCAGCACGGGGGCCAGCATGCAGCCAATGCCTCTCCTTACCGACTGGGTGTCACCCTCCCCTGGTCCCGACAAGCCTCCCCAGACCAGGCCCAGCCTCCACAGCCTCCCCAGACCAGGCCCAGCCTCCCCAGACCAGGCCCAGCCTCCGCAGCCTCCGCAGCCGCTTCTTCCCTCCGCTCTTCCACTTCTCACCAGTCCCTCCAGGTCCAGCTCAGGCACCGCTTCTGCCCCTCCCGCCCCTGCCTGCTGAGCACCTCCCCTGACTGCCCCAGGCAGGCCTTGTTCCCTGGCTCCTTTGGAGATGAGTTGTTGGTGAACGTTACAGCTAACGTCTGTGTGGCCATCACCACTTTATGCACCCAGATGATCTCACCATCCCCACACCAGAGTGTGTGCGTGGCTAGGTGCTTTGCAATGTTCGCTGATTGGAGGCCTCCGTTCCAAACACGCCCGATGTGGAGGTCACCGTTCCAAACACGCCCGATGTGGAGGTCACCGTTCCAAACCTGCCCGATGCTCCAGGTGGACCCCCTGGTTGTGAGGGGTGCCCGGCGAGCTCTGAGCCTGCCCACCAGGGCCAGTGAAGGTTATGGCACAGCACCAGCCCCCTCCCCATCAGGGCAGTGTTCTGTCAACACCTACATGAGCAGCTCCAGCCCAGCAGACATCCAGTCTCTCCATAAAAGGAGCTGGCACCTGCTCCTCACGATGGGCACGTGGCCCCCCCTATTTCAGAGACTATGAAGGTAGGCGGGAGTTGAATGGCTAGCTCTTGAGCTTTCCATTTTGTCTGCCTGGTCCTCTCCACAGGGCAGCCGTCGGGTGACCAGCTTTGCTGTGCCAGCAGTGGTCAGGGCTGGTCCCAGGACCCAGGAGCCTGTGTCACCAAGCAGCCGGCCCTAGCCAGCCTGGGACTTTCTGGAGGATGTGTGCCAGCATCTCTCAGAGGACACTTTCTTCCTCTCCAGGAGCCTCAGCCCCTTCCCACTTCCTTCAGCTCCCAGACTCAGGTCCACCTCCACCCTGCTCTGCACCTGGGGAACAGCGAGGAGTGGGAGGCTGGGCCGGGCACCCCCAGCTCCGTTCCTGGGCCCCAGCCCCAAGCACCGCTTGGCTCCCATGGCCCTTGCTACTCACTCTGGGCCTGGCACCTCTACAGCCTCTTTTCCAAGCCCTCCCTCAGCCCCTGCCACCCGACGTGTGTCTGCTCCCCAGGACGGGACTTGGCTCTCACTTCTCTGCCTGCCGGCATCTCCCACCCTTCCCATGTCTCCGTCCTGAGCTGCCTCTTTCTCGTGCTCATCCTGGGCAGTGAGGTCATGGACCTGAGTGTGCCTGTCCTTTCTGCATTCCCTGCGGTGCAGCGCGGTGTGTGGCTTTTTATCCGAGTGCACCTGTTCCCCTGCATTCCTGGGTGGCGTTCTTCTCCTTTCCCTTCTTGGACCTTCAAAGCACGATTCTTCAGGTTCTTTCCAGGTCTTCGGGCCAGATCTGTGGAATCGTACTGTGATTTCTCAGAAGCTTTGTTTCATAAGACTGTTGGTTGTGTTAAAGGAGCATGATCTGTGAAGGTCGGTGACAAAAGAGGAAAGTGAAGGGAAGGGCACCCTGACACATGGCTCCTGAGAGGGGCATCCCCTCGGCAGCTGCAGAAGTGAGTGAGCGTAACTCCACTGCGAAGGGGTCTCAGCGTCTCTGAGCGGAGCTCCCCCAGCGCAGTTCCCCCAGCGCCACCTTGAAGGCGTGAGGGGCATGGGGTCAGGGGGTGAGGAGGGGCCCTTTGGCCTATTTGTGGGTGGACAGGAGCATGCTGAGAAGCCCCTTCCTGCATCTTTTTCTGTCTTCTGGTCATCACCAGGGGAGGGAGAGGGTGCTGGCCACAAACCACTTGATGCTGGGGGCTAACGGGAGCAGGTGTGGAGAGGGAAGCCCATTGAGCTCTTTGCCTGGTGGATGTTGCTATGAATTTTGGATTTTGATTATACGATGATAAAAATTACACAAAAATGCAAATGCTCTGCTATTCATTCAAATATGCAACAAATATTTGTGTACCCTCTATGTGCCAGATATTATGAATGTTGTATCTGCCATCATTTTTCTTAGAAAATTATTCAGCATTTCTTAGGCTACGCACGAGCTTAGTTATTCTTGACCTCCTAGGCATACCCAAACATTTAGTTAGTGCCTCAGGGCGCCTCATCTCCAGGCCTCTGATGTGCAGGCCCCCGGCCCCTGTGTTTTGTGGTCAGAGCACTCAGGAGCAGCCCCTTCGGTCTGAATGCATGCCATGTGAGTGTCTCATCTTTGCCATTAGGTACAAGGGATTCATACACATTTAACAGTTTATATATTTAATAGCTATTTTTCTAAGACGCTTAGCACAATGAACGCCAGCCACACAGGTCCCTGTGTGTTAAGGATGAGTGGAGGCCTCCATTTCCCACCCCCGTGCCCAAACCTGCAGTCATGATGCCTCTCTTGGGCGAGATCCGAACCCTAGGGGGCTTTTTGGGGTCCTCAGTGCTTCTCTGCTACCTCACTTGTTTCTGCTGAAATGGAAAACAAAGGAAGCTGTCTTCAGCAATAGGAGGGTACCAATTTGGTTTGAGGGCAAAGTGAAAGGTTCTTTGTGGCCCTAAAAACCACAGTAGGACCACTGAACTGTGGCTTTCCCAGGCCCCAGTGCATGCAAAGTCCTTGACACTCGAGTTGGAAAAAGTGGGGTATTAGGAGGAGGAAGTCTCAGCGCTCCTCTGTGGTCACTCACTGCTTCTCTCTCACTCCCTTTCTCCTTTTTCTCTCTCTGCGTCTCAGGCTTCAAGACCTCCGACATCTGGAGGCTCCATGCAAATCCCACCAAACGTGTGAAACTGCCTCAGTAGCCCACACGAAGTAGAATTGATAGGAAGTATGTGAGGGTTGAGGTGCACTGTGCTCATATGCATTGTGCTCATAGATGGGAAATTTTGTTTGTAAGCATTCAAATATCAATCGGATTTTTTACTTTCATATTTTGGAGAAAAGAATCTTTGCTCCAGTTCTTATGTATTTTTGGGAACCCTTGCAGAACTCATAGACCCCATAACCCTGGGGCACAGGGTTGGGGGTTAGACACCCCAAGGTCCTGTTTCCTGCTGAGGGACCTGGGCTAACGCCTCTGGCAACTCCTATTTCAAGCTTTAAATGAAGTGTTTCTTGGCTTCCCTTTCCTGCATTTGCTGTTCACAGAGTCCCCACCACCTTCAACTGTCACCTCATTTGCTCCACCAGGCACCGCTGAGATGGTCATCCTGCAAGAAAACTCTGATATTGTCACTCTTGTACATAAAGACTCCTGTGGCAGCACTTGCTTACTGTGAGGTCCAGCATGCGGCTGAGCCAGCAGGACTTTCACTTTCGGGTCTGACTCACATCCTCTCTTGTGTCCCCAGCCACCCCGACCCCCAGTGTGGGCATTCCCACTCATCGCTCTGTCCCCTTCACAACCTTGTGTCCCCGGCCACCCAGGATAGGGGCTCCTCCTGTGGGATAGGGGCTCCTCCTGTGGGATAGGGACTCCTCCTGTGGGATAGGGGCTCCTCCTGTGGCATAGGGACTCCTCCTGCAGGATATGAGCTCCTCTTACGGGATAGGGACTCCTCCTGTGGGATAGGGGCTCCTCCTGTGGGATAGGGGCTCCTCCTGTGGGATAGGGACTCCTATGGGATAGGGACTCCTCCTATGGGATAGTGGCTCCTCCTGTG